ACAAATTTTCCATTACTTTGTCATCTCATCTGTCGAATTCATCTGTAATTTGTCTAATTCAGCATCTCCCACTGTGTGTGTTCCCATGAGTTGGACTCCAAGAGATGCTCTTGGTAAGCGTATCTATGTGGGAAACATGTTACTCAATCTAGCAAGGCAGCCAGTGCAGTGGTTTAGCACACAGGTGCTGGGGGCAAACTGCAGGCTCTGTCGGGCAAGTGATCATTCTGTGTGCTTCTGTTTCCTCTTCTGTAAAATAGGACTAATAACAGTTTTTCTCCCTCACAGGGTTGTTGCCAAGATTTGCTGAGTATTACACAAAAGGTTTGGAGTACTTAGTGCTAGGAACATACTGACTACTATTATTAAGCAAAGTTAAACAATTTCTTTTTCTTATTTGGTTTTATTTTGTTTGCTGGCTGTAAGACTGCTGAGAGCCTTTAGCATGCTGATGTACCCATGAATCTCCAGGGAAGCAGTATTCCCCACATTTACTTGATGGAAGAGCTGCTAGCATATCTCAGGGGTAATGGGCCTCAAAACATACCTTAGGAAATTCCTATTTATAAATTTAAAAGAACGTTAACATTTTCCAAACCCAAATTGGGACACTGATTTGACCTGTATGGCTATAACTTGGGAGCATTGGTACATAATATTAATATTTGAAGAGAGGACTGGTCTAGCAACACAAGTAAATAATAATAATAATAATAAAAGCCCAAGACCTATGTGTTACTACAATTAAAATATTTCTTTTTTTAAAAAATCAAAGTACAAGTGAAGTGACTTTTATTGATATTAAAGTGGGAACTGCAAATATGGCCCAAATAAAAAACCATGTAGGCTTTACGTATTATTTTCTGACACAGTTAAAAAACTATTACTTGACAAAGATGAAGGGCCAGACTTCCTTATTCAAAACCTCACGCCATTTATCTTAATTCTGCTGCATCTGATACTGACTTCCTCTAGAGCCAGGAAACTTTGCAAGTATTAAATAGCGTGAACGAAGGAGGGAAAGAAGGAAGTAACCCACCAAAGTGAAAAAGAGGAACAAGTTCTAACCCAATGCAGGTTTAAAACATAACCAAAAGAACAAAAGAGAGAGCTTGACACACCAATCTTGAGGTAAGTAAGAACCTGATTTAAGGTATTTGGATTAAATATTGATTGGATGCATTTTCTGTGCTAGGTGTTGTGCCATTCTCTGGGAACATACAGATGAAATGACCTGAACCCTGCCCACCATTTAACCAAGTAAGAATACAATTCTCTCTCATTTAGGTTATCACGCTATAATAGAGAATGGACTCATTAATATGGGATTACAGAGGAAGGAATGGTTAAGAAAAAGACATGGCCTCTGACTGCTCCAAAAAAGGATAAGCAGGGCTTCACAGAAGAGGTGACAGGTAATAAAGATGATTGCACGTGTCTGTATATGCATTTCTGCTTCATTTTGTGATTCGTTAACAGAAAAGGAAGTGGAATGGAATAAAATCCCCCAATACAGTACAATTATACATTAATGGCTGTAATGTGAAGAGCATCACACACGAAGAGAGCCATCTTCCAGAAATAAGTTTATACACTCTCTCCTCTAATTGCATCAGGACTTTACCAGATAATGTTCTTCCAGATCTGAAAAGGAAAATGCCTAAAAGAGCTTCCAAACTCATTTTTGAATAATACTAGGCTACAAAGAATTACACTGTGAATTCATTAAGGGTAACACCAAATCACTAAACAGCACTGTTTGTACAGAAATGTCGAAAAGCTGTGGAAATAATTTAGCGGCCATTTCTGTAGGAATTTCGCTTCTTTTACTCTTAGTGGTTTGTGGAATTGGGTGTGTTTGGCACTGGAAACACCGTGTTGCCACACGATTTACCTTACCGAGGTTTTTACAAAGGAGAAGCAGCAGGAGAAAAGTCTGTACTAAAACATTCTTGGGCCCCCGCATCATTGGCTTAAGGCATGAAATCTCAGTTGAAACCCAAGACCACAAATCTGCTGTCAGGGGAAATAACACACACGACAACTATGAAAATGTGGAAGCAGGTCCTCCCAAAGCTAAAGGAAAAACCGATAAGGAACTATATGAAAACACAGGGCAGTCTAATTTCGAGGAGCATATCTATGGAAATGAGACATCTTCTGACTATTATAACTTCCAGAAGCCTCGTCCTTCTGAAGTTCCTCAAGATGAAGATATATACATTCTTCCAGATTCATATTAGCTTTTCAAAATATTGACTTTTGTTATTGGATGATAAATATTCACTGTAATTTTTCAACAGCAAAGACAAGGAATCAAACTAAATGTTGATCAACTGTAGACTGGATAAAGAAAATGTGGTACACATACACCATAGAATATTATGCAGCCGTAAAAAAAGAACAAAACTAACATGGGAACAGAAAATCAAATACCACATATTCTCACTTAAAAGTGGGAGCTAAATAATAAGAACACATGGAGAGAAGGAGAGGAACAACAGACACTGGGGCCTACTTGAGGGAGGACAGTGGAAGGAGGGAGAGGTTCAGGGAAAAAAAAAATATCAGGTACTATGCTTAGTACACACATGATGAAATAATCTGTACACCAAACCCCCAAGTCACAAGTGTTCCTACATAACAAACCTGAACATGTACCCCTGAACATAAAATTATAATTAAAATATTAAAAATAATTCACTGTGATTTTTATTGTACTGATGCCATTCTTAATCAAGTTCTGATAAGTGGATGGTCTCTGCCTATCTCCACCTTTCTGAATCCTATGTGTATCGCTGTGGATTAATTCTAGATATCTTCTCCACCCTCCTTGCACCAGACTAAATCTGTATTATGTGATATTGATTCTTCCTTCTAAATATTACCCGTTATCTCTTTCCTTTATTTCTACCATTATCTTTATCTGGCTCAGAATTATTGTCATAGGCTCCTAACTGTTCCTCCTGCTTCTAGTTTCTACCCACTCAATCAATTACCGATGGTGTTGCCAGATTTATCTTCAGAAAATATTCCTAACAGCCACATTATTTCTTTCACTTAAAATGTTTTAATGCCCCCTCTTTGCAAAAGACATAATACCCATAATTTGAACTCCAAAATTTATGGTTTTCCACAATTGGTTCCAATTCACTTTTCCAGTGACTTCTCTTACTATCTCTCATTTCTTTGCCTTCAGCAGAATCATCTTAAAACCTGCCAAACTTATCCTTCCTTCACAGCTTTGCTTTTCTGCCTCTTCTCTCAAGCCTGCTTCAGATCATAAGTTCTTCCACACATCTCCTGAATCACTCCAAACCCGCATTTACCTTTTTATTTTCTGATATAAGCTTTGATGCCTCTTCAATTCTTAGGACATTTAAACATATGAATGTTGCCACAGCATTTTATTACCTAGCTTCATATGAAAATGTCTTAAATTCCCACCTAAATGAAAAGAAACTGCCCAAATGCCTAGAACATCACATAAGGCACTAAATGCCTCATGTTTTACTGACGGGAATTGAATTGTACATTTTGCTGAGTAGTTTTGAGAAAAAAATCTAATAAATTCATCTGTTATTCATCCATACAAGGAATATTTGTTGTGTCTTCTATCTACTTGCTATTGTGCTGTGCACCTGAGGGACATGGGTTGGTGGAGGGGTTACAAAATTAAAAAGAGAGACATGGATCCTGAACACATACAGTCTAGTAGGAAAGAAAACATAGTAAACAAATGAATACGATGCTGCTCATGAAGCTATGATAGCTCATCTCTAAATCCACTCTTTTATTTGCTCCTCTGAATTGCTTGACCTGGGCCTCTGCAAACATTTCTTTTGCCAGGTGGATCCATTCTATTCTCTACCAATAGGGGGCACTAAGGAAGACCGAAAGGCAGTAGGAGGCAACAGGGAATTGCTCCTGCCTATTCTTTCTGTTGCCCCCGCAGGAATTTATTGCCATGTGGTTTACTCCAGCATCACTGGTTGTTTGCAGCTTTCTAGTTTCTTCCATCATTCCCAGGACCAGCTTCTCTGCAACCTGTCAGAAGCACCAGCACCAGCCAGGTGGCACCCTCCCTTAGACTCTGACAGCCAGACTCTCCTTCAACCTCCTGAAGTGGTGCAGGAGACAAGTGGTACCCTCAGAGTTCTGCGTCCCAGCCTGGCAGGGCTCCTCCTCTGAGGTCTGGTAACTCTCAGCCAAGATTGTTACAGTTACTATCTCTGTGGTACCTGTGTCCCCTTTTTTGTTTTTCCATCCTGCCAATGCCTGTTTAGCCAATTATCTATATTAAATTCTCTCTGTTAAAACAAATTGATATGGTTTCTGTTTTCTAAGTGTACCCG